TGTGCCCTAGCCAGCTAGCCTGAGTGTGAAACAATTTAAAGGTGGAGAGAGGGAGAAAAGCAGGTATGTATTAACCAAGGCCAGCTCAATTCTGGGACTGGGCTGAGTGCCTGTGCTGTGTGTATTTGCACGGCATCCCCTCCTCTTTGGTGTGTTGTCTTTCTACCCTGTACACACCCCCATCACAGTCATATTGAGTTGGGATTATAAACTTCTGGAGTCAACACACAGGTTGCACGTGTTGTGTATGCTTTGGATGAACTAATGGCACTGTGATAAAATAGTTTGCTCTCAGACCCTACTGTTTTGTACTTTTATTCTTAGAGTGAAGCTTTGTTTCATGATCACGGTCTCAGAGAACCTCAGTCCCTTTGGAAATAGAACTGACTAGATGAAATACAATGAAGACCACAAAAATAAGCTAAAAACTGTAGTTTTGACTGTTTCCTTGAAAGTATTTTGCATTTTCATTTATGAGCACCGTAGATCCTGCAAATGTACTTGTGTGTTTTTATACTTTGTGTTTAGAACCTCAGCTTCTGAGGCATACTGGAAAGGCCAAAACTACAAAACTAGATATTTGGCTTTTAAATGTATCTTCAGCATACATATTCGTCACTGTTACCCAGGGCACATTTGAAAAACTCCAAAAACCTTGTATAACCTACTCTTTAATTCCCAAGATTAATTTGGGAAAATAAATGCTTTGTTTTTTAAAATGTTCTTATTAAAACACACACACACACACACACACACACACACACACACACACACACACACTTTTAAAAGGGAACATATTTAATTTGCTTGGTTTCCAACAGATATAAGTAGTGCTCAGTGAAGCCCTAGCTCCCAGTGCACAAAACTAGGACATTGTTTTTGTTGGTTTTATTTAATTTGACTTTAGTGTCCTCACAATGAATTTTATTGCCCTGATAAATTACTCCTTTGTTTTCAAAGACAAATCCTTCCTATCATTCAGGTCTGTGTCAGTCTTTTCTACTTAGAGCTTTGTGGTACATGCACAGATATTTATTCTTTCTACATAAGTGTAGGACTTTTTCCCTTATTTTTCTAGAAAATGTTTATATTTCTAAAGTTTGCTTTTGAATTCTTTTTTTAAAAAGCTATTTTAATTGTTTCACAGTGTGAAGCATTAGAATCACAGAACTGTAAGGAACATCATGGATGTTCCTTGTGATTGGGAAAGGAATGATCCACGGCAGTGAGTTTCATTGGGGATCCTACTCCTATGAAATTTGGCATACTGCTCAGGTCAGGTTCAGAAGGTGAATTCTTAAGGTAACTTTCACAGCATTGCCAGAAGAATTAGCTTTTGCTAAGTAGATACGACAGTCTTCATTCTGTTTTTTTCTTAGGCAGGTGGAACGTGATCTCTCTGTCTGCTGCTCATAGTTCCCTTGTGAGACTGGGGGGGATAATAGCAGGTCCAGGTGGGCAGAGTTCTGATTTCAGTGGTAGACTCCTATTGAGGCTGGGTGTTAGAGGGTGGAGGGCTTGGGACTTGAGTTCTTTATTCAGTTCTTGTAACTTAACTCTTGAGTAGATCAGTTAATCTTAGCTGTTTGCTGTTTTGGTGGGGGCGGGGGTCGGTGTTGCAAAATGATAGTGTTAAATGCCTTGCCTAACTTTGTAAGTTATCTAAGACTTATCAACACTATTTGAATTTTTCAGAGAAAAAAAACCCAGAAGGTGTTATCTCAGAGTTGTAATTAACCTGTTGCCTATTGCATAAACTTCGTGGTACATTAACAGTACCAGTAGTTGGTGATTCCCATGTCGTCTTCCATTGATTTTTCTAATAATATGAATTTTCATTCAATGTTTTTGCCATGTTTCTTCTGAAAGAATCACCCTGTGACCTGGGAGTTGAGGCGAAAACTTTTGCTTTTACTTGTTATTTACTTTTTGAGTGGATCTGTTTAAATAAAAGGTATAACTAATGGCTTAATGTAAAGAAATTAATTGATTTGCCTGGATTTAATGAATAAATAACTTTAGACAGAGAAATAATGTTTGTCTTTTTTGTCTTTTCTACATAATCATGTATGTTACTGAATGTCTGACCCTGGTAATACTGTAATTAACATAGAGCTTATGAATCATATCATGTATTTAAAATTAAATTATGACTTCATTTTCTTGACTTTGATTAATCTCTCAGCGCCATTTATTTGAGCATTAAGATTCACTTAAACTGTGGTTCTTTTGTTTTATTTTTAATAATCTTTTTTTGCCTTTTTAATGGTTGAATCATAACTTTAAATATATTAGTATTATTGACTTTTAAAAAAGAAATTAGGAAATTGTTTATCTCCTTAACATAAGATTTTTAGTGTGATAGCTAAACGCAAATAATTGGCTCCTTGGGTTGGAACCAGAAAATTTCCCAACTTCATTCCCTTATCATTCTGCCACTAGTAAGTAAATTTTGAGCAGTGGAAAGACTTCCAAAGTGGGCTAATATCAGTGAGGTAGGACATGCGGTGAAGGTTACTGGGGGGTAATAGTGGCCGAGGGGAGTGGTGAAGTGGCATCTTACCCGGAGGAGGAAAAGTATTTTGTTCTAAAGTTTGGAAGAGGCAGGAAAGGGTAGGAAATGTTTTTTCTGACGGGCTTGTGCCACAAAGTTTGAGAACCAGGTCAGTAGAACCTGCAGCTCCTGCTAGTGCTTCAGTTGAATAGTTACAGATAGATACCTCTTGACTCTGAAAACATCTGTCCCATGCCACACTGCTGACATCTTTCCTAACACCCCACTTTACCTGGCCTCCTCAGTGGTAACTTACTTAGTCCTTGAATCCTTGCTTCCCATTTTAATAGCAAGGTAACTGCTGACCCTTTCTTGAACTGTGGCTTTTTCCTGTTTTCTGGGCATTGAATATATTCATATAGGACTAACATGAATATTTGAGTTCAGTTTGTTAGACTATGATTTTTGCGTAGTTTATTCTTATTTTTTGTTAGTATTCTTATACTAACAATTATACATAGTTTTTTTTTTTTTTGAGACAGAGTCTTGCTCTGTCTCCCAGGCTGGAGAGCAGTGGCGTGATCTCAGCTCACTGCAAGCGCTGCCTCCCAGGTTCACGCCATTCTCCTGCCTCAGCCTCCCGAGTAATTGGGACTACGGGTGCCCGCCACCGCGCCTGGTTAATTTTTTTTTTTGTATTTTTAGTAGAGACGGGGTTTCACCTTGTTAGCCAGGATGGTCTCGATCTCCTGACCTCATGATCCTCCCACCTCAGCCTCCCAAAGTGCGGGGATTACAGGCGTGAGCCACCGTGCCTGGCCAGTATACATAGTATTCTTAATAGTTTATTTAATCTGTCCTTTCTGCTGAATATGTTGTTATCTATCATGTTGAAACACAAGCTGAGTTTTTGAGGATTTCTTATGTTTTAATATATACAGCTTTTAGAGATTTTCATTCTTTCTTAGAGGTCTGTACTATTTTGCTTCTTCAGGAGCTCAGTTGGATTAATATTATTTCCAATTTGTAGAATTTTAGGTAATCAGAAATGCATGAATCTCCTTGGCTTTGACACTGAGTGATTGTATAACTTGAACAGTTTATCAACTGGATAATACAGTTAATTTAATGAGTATGTACTATGTTCACAAGACTAGGAATTGTAAAGAAGTGGGGAAAACTCTGATTTCTAGCTTAAGTGATACCTAAAGAAGCAGAGTGGGGGGGTGTACACACCCATATATATCTACATACATAAATATATATATATACACACACATACACATATATCTACATACATAAACATATATATATACACACATAGTAAAATACTAAATTCCAAGCCTAGATCAGTCTTAAAATGGAAACATAGGACAATATGACACGAATTTGTATAATAATGCTAAGGAGATGCCATTTAAAGTATAAAGTATACTTAAATGAGTTTTATAGCTTTATGTCACATCTCTGATAATTTGATATATTGTACCTGTCTTAGTTTTAGATGCAAATTTCAAATTTTGCTGGATAGCTCTACAGAAATATGTATTGTCCTTACAAATTCAAAATACCCAAAACCTAACAATTGTTTTATTTATGGCAGAATCATACTGAGAGGATGAATTGCTGATGATTGTAAATGTTTTGGACTTTTCAATCTGAATTTAAAAATGAAACGAGGTATATATTTGTTTAATATAATTCTTTTCTGATTTATTACAAGTGATTTTTTGCCCTTTTTTAGCTGACTACACAGACTTAGTCTTCTCCACTCCGTGTTCCTGCAGCTAGAGACATGACCTAACACCCTGATGACCACTCTCAGGGACCTTGAGTGACTGGCCGGTGCACCATGGAACTTAAAGTATGGGTGGATGGAGTTCAGAGGATTGTTTGTGGAGTCACTGAAGTCACAACTTGCCAGGAGGTTGTCATAGCCTTAGCTCAAGCAATAGGTGAGTGAACTCTGTGGGTATCTGAGAAAAGTTTTGACAAGTTATTCTTACCTTTTTTACATAGGTCGAACTGGAAGGTACACCCTTATAGAGAAATGGAGAGATACTGAAAGACACTTAGCACCTCATGAAAATCCTATCATATCCTTAAACAAATGGGGGCAGTATGCTAGTGATGTGCAGCTCATTCTACGACGAACTGGGCCGTCTCTCAGTGAGCGACCCACTTCAGACAGTGTGGCTCGAATTCCTGAAAGAACTTTATACAGGCAGAGTCTGCCCCCCTTAGCTAAACTGAGGCCTCAGATTGACAAATCAATCAAAAGGAGGGAACCGAAAAGGAAATCACTGACATTTACAGGAGGTGCCAAAGGATTAATGGACATTTTTGGAAAAGGTAAAGAAACTGAGTTTAAGCAAAAGGTGCTGAATAACTGCAAAACAACAGCAGATGAGTTGAAGAAGCTAATCCGTCTGCAGACAGAGAAGCTTCAATCCATTGAGAAACAGCTGGAATCTAATGAAATAGAAATAAGATTTTGGGAGCAAAAGTATAATTCCAACCTTGAAGAGGAAATTGTCCGTCTAGAGCAAAAGATCAAAAGAAACGATGTAGAAATTGAGGAGGAAGAATTCTGGGAAAATGAATTACAGATTGAACAGGAAAATGAAAAACAGCTGAAGGATCAACTTCAAGAAATAAGACAGAAAATAACAGAATGTGAAAACAAATTAAAGGACTATTTGGCACAGATCCGGACTATGGAAAGTGGTCTTGAAGCAGAAAAATTGCAACGGGAAGTTCAAGAGGCACAGGTCAATGAGGAAGAGGTTAAAGGAAAGATCGGTAAGGTCAAAGGGGAGATTGACATTCAAGGCCAGCAGAGTCTGAGGTTGGAAAATGGCATCAAAGCTGTGGAAAGATCTCTTGGACAAGCCACCAAACGCTTACAGGTAGGGACACTTTGATAAATAGAATGTTTGGCTCAAATTTAAAAAAATAATAATTTCCATCTAGGACAAAGAACAGGAACTGGAGCAGTTGACTAAGGAGTTGCGGCAAGTCAATCTCCAGCAGTTCATCCAGCAGACAGGGACAAAAGTTACCGTTTTGCCAGCGGAGCCCATTGAAATAGAGGCCTCACATGCAGACATTGAAAGGGGTAAGATGTTGATAAATATGGTTTATTTTCCCTCATCAGGTGGCTCTCTTTGTTTCCTGTTTAGAGGCACCATTCCAGTCTGGGTCCCTGAAGCGACCTGGTTCATCTCGGCAGCTCCCCAGTAATCTCCGCATTCTGCAGAATCCTATCTCATCTGGTTTTAATCCTGAAGGCATATATGTATGACATTATCTGTCTTTAGGGAGGAGACCCAACAGAGGTACCAAGGACAGTAAACTTCCTTTTTGATTTGTGCCAATGATGAACAGAGGATCTATTCCACAAGACGCTGTATGTTTTTTCTCTCCTAAATTGCATACCACTTGGAGCCATACCCTGTGCACTGATGCTAAAGAACAAAGAAACTGTGTTTTCACACATCAACAGTGTTGATATTTTTGTCCAGCAGCTATAATGCAAAGCCTTCGTTTTTATTTGTAGCATTTTGAGAGCTTTAGGAAAGTATTATATAGTGTGTATACATAAATAAGCCGTGACTTAAGTAAGAGTGAAGAGAAATTTGTGACTGGCTTAGTTTAATTTATTTCATGTAATCAATGTGTGAATGTTGATGTTTTAATATTTTTATTGACTTATCCTGTGACTGACTTACGTTACATATTGTGTGATTATGACCGTGTGCATGTTGCCAGACTCCATCCATGCATTGCTGATTTACACTACACAAGTGTCCTAGGGTGCTCCACCATCGAAGCTAACTCCACAGGAAGCCACTTGCATTTGTTTTGTGAAACTGTCCTAGCCATTGCTTAATTAGGTGAAATAATTCAGGGTTTTTTAAATCTGGAATTTAGTCGTTCCTTTACAATATTTCCAAATATACGTGTGGCCACAGAGCATAACAGATATTTTTCATAAGCTAAATTGTATGTATAAAACATTTGCAGTGTTTCAGACACTGTTGAACAAAAATGTAATTGGTAAGTATGTATCCAAACAGGCATGGGGTTTCCTGATACATTATGTGTTTTGTTTCTGCCCTGTCTTATCATTTACACTCATGGATCTTCAGAATTAATCTAACATGGAAGTTATAGATACCTGAAAGCTGGGTTGGTCTACTTCAGGAACATTGCTTTAAGTGATGTATTTTAAAATAACCCGCTTCATATGTATGATCTGTTGGTGTACACACCATGGGTAAGGTATTGCTTGCACATAATTTGCTCTGCATATTATGGACCATTGTGGTTTCTTCCAGTCACTTAGATGGAAAGGAGGTTAAACCTAGGTACTTTTTAGCAAGGATATAAAGTCAAATTCAGCATATGTTTTTATTTTTAGGCTTGACTTTTACAAGACATTAATCTCCATTTGTACATATGTTATTTTATTTGTAAAACCAAATATGACTCAACACCTTTTTGATGAGTAGTGACTTAACTAAGATTTACAAGTAATATTTAGACAGATTCAGTCAGACACCACTTAGCCATTTTTACATTCCCTCTGGTTAGATTTGGTACAGTATAATTAAGACTTTAATCTGAAATTTAAAGTAGTTTTAATTCTGAAGAAGTTACATCCTCTGTATTATTTACATGCAACAAAATAAAAGTGGATTAATATAGTAATGCCATGGTAACAATAGAGCTATGTCTTATGCATGAAGGCAACTTTGGATGTTTTAACACATTTGACTGACTTTGGTTTAGTGAATGCTGACAATGCTGCTCTACTTAGGTTTCCTATGAAATTTTTAAGAATGGCTATGAGACTGTATAGAAGCTTCTAGAGAACTGAAAGTCATAATGCAGAGTTGCCTTTTCTAGTGCAGCTAAGTGGCGGACCTCAACTGAAGATATGAGTTTCTTTGGGTTCTTGGAGTTATCAAATTGATCTTGCCATTATGTTACTTTGCAAATAACTGAAGTAAATGATTCTTACCTAAATAACCACAACCTGTACACATTTGCTCACAATTTATAGTAGTTATTTTCTATCTACCTATATTTAAAATTAGGATGATTAAAAAATAATTTATAGATTTTGTGACAGTAATGATTTACATATGCCCAATATATGCCTTATTTTTAAATAAGTCATTCTGTATAAAGTCATTTTGTTGTTGTTCAGAGAAATCAAGATCTTATTCACAAAGAAAAACATTTTATAAATTGATCGCATTTTCTTTAAGTCAAAATGTTAAACTGGAGGCAGTATTAAACTTTGCAATTAGGAGTTTCAGAGATGCCTTGGCATACCACGAAAAACACTGTCAATATCCAACTCATTATAAATTGTTATCAGAATTAACCTAATAACTTTAAGTAAGGACAAGCAGCATCCTAGCAACTTGTAGTAGTCTTGGGTTCCCAGCAGAGTATCACAGTTAACCTCTCTGACAACTTCATCAGAATTTCCAAGCTGCCAAATAATCTTCATAGACCTAATTACAGATTTAAAAAAATTTCCTAGGCGACGAAAGTATAGAAATGTGAATATGTTGAATACATTGAGAAGCTGTACTTTTTAATTAGTTATATTACTTCTGGAAGCACATATCTAAGGAATATTTTCTAAGACTCAGAGGGAAAAAAACTCGTTTTCATAGGATCATCTGAAGATACTTTAGTATATTTGTGATCATTTTTATCTATTGCAAATACAAATGAATTAGATAAGTGCCACATCCTGGATACATTTCGGAGGGGTAGTGGGCAATGGTATACAAAAATACCAAATATAAAATTTTCATCTGGGGGAATGTTCAGGTTCTAAATACTAAATTAGATTTCAATGTTTTGTGTTTTTTTTAAAAAAATCATATTGCAACTTGTTTTATTGTGATTTTCTACAAGTATTAAATACATTTAAAGATCTTTTTATCTTACCAAGAAATAATTTGGAATAGCATTGGTATATTTGACCTTTTGAGTGTCTGTCATCCTCAGAGAATGGCCCATAGTGTGTTGCCTGTGGACATAGTGTCCATAGTCCCTTTCTTGTCCTTCTGAGATATTTTGGTTTGATAACATTTTGTTTTTTGTCTTGATGCACAGGGACTTTTTTATAATATGAGACTTCAGTTGGTATTAATAGGAGTTACCTATTTAATTCTCCCAGTCATCAATGAGGTAATCATCAATTCCTATAGTTCAAATTAGTCATAAACAAGAGCTACAGCAAGACTGATAGAGTAAAAACTATATAAATACAGTAAAAAAAAAATAGAATTTATGGTGTGAAATATGAAGTATAGCAATATATAACAAGAACATGTAAGCACTTGCTTCCACAGCATAAATGTAATTTACATCTGCATTAAAGGATAATTTTCTCTGTGAATAAGAGCAAAATGGTCTTCAGAGAAACAGACTGTTCATTTGAAGCCATTTCTGTAAACATCTTCCAAGATAGAACTGTAATGGATTGAGGAAATAACACAGAAAAGACAAAAACTTTTGATTTCAGGCATGCAAAGTGCTTGGGCAGATGGACAGTTCCCATTGTGCATTGCCTTTGATAAATTTGGCCTTAATTTATATAACGATGCTGTGTTCACATCCCTCTCCTACCTAAAGTTGTCTTTATTGGTTTATATTGTGTTAAAATTAGCTTATAATTATTACTTTTGTATTGTGTTCAGTTTTTTAAGTTGCATGTTTATACTATTTGCTACAGTATTTTTAAGTTTGGGGTGAAGGCCATCAGCTGTATCAAAAAGACAAAACAATCACTATTTATTCAGTATTGCTGCTTTACATCTCCAGAATAAGCTTTCGATGCCAGGACAGTGACTGCCTGAAAGCTGCAGGAGCTCTTTTCAATGCATTTTATATATTTTTAGAAACCAAATAAATGCAGAAAACTATTTCGTATACTAATTATATTAAACCAGCAGAAATATAAAGGCAATAAAGTATATACATATATATGGGGGGAGGGGAAAGATTAAAAAATAGATTTACAGCCAGACATGGTGATAGCCCTAAATGTATTTCTCAATATGTTTTTCTTTATTGACCCTAGGAGGATTTGAGTTGCTGCAGCTTTAAACAGAAAATTGCCATGTTCACTAATTGTGAGCACATAAATATGCTTTTAGTACTGCTTTGCTTATGTACAAATAAATCTGTAATATGTATTATATGTAATTATCCTTTTCTTTGACTTTCATTTTAAATGTATATTTTCTGATCATTATGAGCTGTAAAACAAAGAATCAATATTGGATATTCTCCCAAATAATAAATTTTCAGGATTCATTGGGGCATTACAGTTGTCAGTTTGTTTCTTACATCCTTT